GCCTCAGCCTCCTGAGTAGCTGGAACTACGGGCGCGTGCCACCACGCCCGGATAATTTTTTGTATTTTTAGTAGGGACGGGGTGTTAGCCAGGATGGTCTCGATCTTCTGACCTCGTGACCCGCCTGCCTCAGCCTCCCAAAGTGTTGGGATTACAGGCATGAGCCACCGTGCCTGGCCTATTTATTTTTGAGACAGGGTCTCACTCTGTCACCCAGGCTGGAGTGCAGTGGCCCGATCTCGGCTCACTACAACCTCCGCCTCCCAGGTTCAAGCCATCCTCCTGCCTCAGCCTCCTGAGTAGCTGGGACTACAGGCACACACTACCACGCCCAGCTAATTTTTGTATTCTTTGTTTTAGTAGAGACGGGGTTTCACCATGTTGGCCAGGCTGGTCTCGAACTCCTGACCTCAGGTGATCCACCTGCCTCAGCCTTCCAAAGTGCTGGTATTACAGGCATGAGCCACCACACCCAGCCCCATCTTACCTTTGACTGAAGATGGGACTGCTGTCTCCTTGCTTCCACCTCCCACACTTGCTCCTGTGGCTCCAAACTTCAAACAGGATCTTTCTTTGCCTGGCCCACTCCTCCTCATCCTTTACTTAGAAGATTAGATCTTTTCCAGGGAATCTTCATTCCCACCACCCGGCTCTGGGCTCACTCCTCGGGTGCCCCTCTGGGCTCCCACATTACGGTTGCTTTCAGGTCCAGCTTCCGCATGTGGACTATGAAACTGTGAGGACAGCCAAGGGTCAGCATGTGCGAGGAAAGGCAGGGAAGAGGCTAGACGAGGCACTGGGGAGCAGGGAGGCCCAAGACCCTTAAATCCACAGACAGGAAGCCCTGGCTGAAGGGCCAAGTAACCAGGTGTTCTACTTCAATCTTGGCACCCACTGTATGCTTAGACCTTGACTCACACATGTTCAGCTTTAAGCCACTGCACAGATGAGCAAACGGGGCGGAGATTGCAGGCTGATCAGTTTGAAGAGCCAAGATCATCTAGCGTGACCTGTTGCCCAAGGCAGAGACAAGGCTGTGGGCTGGTCAGAAGCTGGTTACAATTCCTCCCGCCCCAGTACTTGCTGGCAGGGATTAAGAGCAGATAAAAGTGTGCTCACACACTGTAGACACGGCTACCATGCCATCCACAGTGTTGCCATCCACAGTGTTGCCATCACTCCTGCCCACAGCAGGAGCTGGCTGGAGCATGAGGTGGATTCTGTGCTGGAGCCTCACCCTCTGCCTGATGGCGCAGACGGCCTTGGGTAAGACCCCCACCCCTTCCCGAGAGTGTCAGGCAGAGGTGACCCTTTTCCCTTCTCTTCCCAGGTGCCTTGCACACCAAGAGGCCTCAAGTGGTCACCAAATATGGAACCCTGCAAGGAAAACAGATGCATGTGGGGAAGACACCCATCCAAGTCTTTTTAGGAGTCCCCTTCTCCAGACCTCCTCTAGGTATCCTCAGGTTTGCACCTCCAGAACCCCCGGAGCCCTGGAAAGGAATCAGAGATGCTACCACCTACCCGCCTGGGTAAGAGTCAGAGGCCTGTCCACTGGGAGGGGTTGGTTTTTGTTTTTGTTTTTGTTTTTTTTAGATGGAGTCTCGCTCTGTCGCCAGGCTGGAGTGCAGTGGCACGATCTCGGCTCACTGCAACCTCCGCCTCCCGGGTTCAAGCGAGTCTCCTGCCTCAGCCTCTGAGTATCTGGGGCTACAGGTACGTGCCACCATGCACACCTAATTTTTGTACCGCGGCCGCCGCCGCTACCTGGTGCCCGCAGGTGCCTGCAGGAGTCCTGGGGCCAGCTGGCCTCGATGTACGTCAGCACGCGGGAACGGTACAAGTGGCTGCGCTTCAGCGAGGACTGTCTGTACCTGAACGTGTACGCGCCGGCGCGCGCGCCCGGGGATCCCCAGCTGCCAGTGAGTGCCAGGTCTCCCGCGCCCGCGGTCCCGCCCCGCTCAGATCCCGGCCTTCTTCGTCCAGGTGATGGTCTGGTTCCCGGGAGGCGCCTTCATCGTGGGCGCTGCTTCTTCGTACGAGGGCTCTGACTTGGCCGCCCGCGAGAAAGTGGTGCTGGTGTTTCTGCAGCACAGGCTCGGCATCTTCGGCTTCCTGAGGTGGCGGGGCCGGTACCCTTTGGGACCGCAGCTGTGGCCAGAGCCGGGACCCTGACAGTGAACCCCACACGCCCAGCACGGACGACAGCCACGCGCGCGGGAACTGGGGGCTGCTGGACCAGATGGCGGCTCTGCGCTGGGTGCAGGAGAACATCGCAGCCTTCGGGGGAGACCCAGGAAATGTGACCCTGTTCGGCCAGTCGGCGGGGGCCATGAGCATCTCAGGACTGGTGAGAGCAATGCCCAGACGGACCGAGCACAGTCTCACGGGTGTATTCCTCCCTGTTCTTGCAGATGATGTCACCCCTAGCCTCGGGTCTCTTCCATCGGGCCATTTCCCAGAGTGGCACCGCGTTATTCAGACTTTTCATCACTAGTAACCCACTGAAAGTGGCCAAGGTGAGTGCCTCTCCTTCCCCAGGGCTCAGCATGCACCACTGAGCATCCTTTCTTCTCTCTATAGAAGGTTGCCCACCTGGCTGGATGCAACCACAACAGCACACAGATCCTGGTAAACTGCCTGAGGGCACTATCAGGGACCAAGGTGATGCGTGTGTCCAACAAGATGGTAGGTAGAACATTCCAGCTGCCTGACCTGGCCTTTAACTCTGATCCCTTCCTCTCCCCCATAGAGATTCCTCCAACTGAACTTCCAGAGAGACCCGGAAGAGGTAAACAGGCCACATTCTGCAATTTGAGTATTGAGACTGGCTGGAAATGCCCTTTGCCTTGTAGATTATCTGGTCCATGAGCCCTGTGGTGGATGGTGTGGTGATCCCAGATGACCCTTTGGTGCTCCTGACCCAGGGGAAGGTTTCATCTGTGCCCTACCTTCTAGGTGTCAACAACCTGGAATTCAATTGGCTCTTGCCTTATGTAAGTGAGTAGGAGTTCAATTGGCTCTTGCCGACCCACACTGGGGTCCTTGTCTTGTGAACAGATCATGAAGTTCCCGCTAAACCGGCAGGCGATGAGAAAGGAAACCATCACTAAGATGCTCTGGAGTACCCGCACCCTGTTGGTGAGGGACCCAGCTGGCAGGGGTGCTCAGTTAGGCCTCAGGTAAGTGTGGCCTCCTCACTCAGAATATCACCAAGGAGCAGGTACCACTTGTGGTGGAGGAGTACCTGGACAATGTCAATGAGCATGACTGGAAGATGCTACGAAACCGTATGATGGACATAGTTCAAGATGCCACTTTCGTGTATGCCACACTGCAGACTGCTCACTACCACCGAGGTATGCAGGGTCCCCAAGAGTGGCCACACTGGCCTGCATCCCTCCTCAGTTTCCCTATTCACAGATGCCGGCCTCCCTGTCTACCTGTATGAATTTGAGCACCACGCTCGTGGAATAATCGTCAAACCCCGCACTGATGGGGCAGACCATGGGGATGAGATGTACTTCCTCTTTGGGGGCCCCTTCGCCACAGGTGCAAAGGTCCCACCTGATACCCCAACTGGGGTCCGAAATCCCACATCCCATTCTGCCCCCAGGCCTTTCCATGGGTAAGGAGAAGGCACTTAGCCTCCAGATGATGAAATACTGGGCCAACTTTGCCCGCACAGGGTGAGTCTGCCCCCCAGCACATCTGGGCATTCCAGGTAATCCTCTCTTTTTTATTTCTGGGCAGAAACCCCAATGATGGGAATCTGCCCTGCTGGCCACGCTACAACAAGGATGAAAAGTACCTGCAGCTGGATTTTACCACAAGAGTGGGCATGAAGCTCAAGGAGAAGAAGATGGCTTTTTGGATGAGTCTGTACCAGTCTCAAAGACCTGAGAAGCAGAGGCAATTCTAAGGGTGGCTATGCAGGAAGGAGCCAAAGAGGGGTTTGCCCCCACCATCCAGGCCCTGGGGAGACTAGCCATGGACATACCTGGGGACAAGAGTTCTACCCACCCCAGTTTAGAACTGCAGGAGCTCCCTGCTGCCTCCAGGCCAAAGCTAGAGCTTTTGCCTGTTGTGTGGGACCTGCACTGCCCTTTCCAGCCTGACATCCCATGATGCCCCTCTACTTCACTGTTGACATCCAGTTAGGCCAGGCCCTGTCAACACCACACTGTGCTCAGCTCTCCAGCCTCAGGACAACCTCTTTTTTTCCCTTCTTCAAATCCTCCCACCCTTCAATGTCTCCTTGTGACTCCTTCTTATGGGAGGTCGACCCAGACTGCCACTGCCCCTGTCACTGCACCCAGCTTGGCATTTACCATCCATCCTGCTCAACCTTGTGCCTGTCTGTTCACATTGGCCTGGAGGCCTAGGGCAGGTTGTGACATGGAGCAAACTTTTGGTAGTTTGGGATCTTCTCTCCCACCCACACTTATCTCCCCCAGGGCCACTCCAAAGTCTATACACAGGGGTGGTCTCTTCAATAAAGAAGTGTTGATTAGACCTGAATTTCTCCACCTATAAAATGGGTGTGTGAAGTGAATGATGTCTCAATTTGAGCCCTGAGAGAAAGGAAGTATTGCTGCCTGTTCCTTAGTGGGCTGTGCCTGGATGCTACACTCAGTCAAAGGGTGCTACTGCAAAGTTGCCTGGGGTACAAAACACTTGCCTTTTGCCTTCATGGTCTCAAGTGCACCCCTCAGGACAGCCACACCCCACGCTCACTTGTCCATCAGTTTAGGTCTTAGTGCCACATCTAGATTCCTCTGGCCTCTCCTGCAGCCCGTGTGTATCCCAGCCTGTCCCACAGTTTTGTTTCGTTGTTTTGTGGGGTTTTTTTTTTTTTTTTTGAGACGGAGTTTTGCTCTTGTCACCCAGGCTGGAGTGCAATGATGAAATCTCAGCTCACTGCAGCCTCAGTCTCCCGAGTTCAAGCGATTCTCCTGCCTCAGCCTCCCAAGTAGCTGAGATTACAGATGCCCACCACCATGCCCGGCTTATTTTTGTATTTTTAGTAGAGATAGGGTTTCATCATGTCAGCCAGGCTGGTCTCAAACTCCTGACCTCAGGTAATCCACCCGTCTCAGCCTGCTGAAGTGCTGGAATTACAGGCATGAGCCACCATGCCTGGCCACTGTGGGCTTTTTGGTGGTAAAATACACACGACAAATTTTACCATTTTAACTATTTTTGTTTTTTGTTTTGTTTTTTGTGGTT